TGGTTAAACTGCAAATGCTTTGCAAAGTCACGAGTCATGTCACTGAGCAGAGGCGTGAGACTGCCGGCCAGCCCTGCTGTGTACACTGATAGAATTAGTGAGCGAGCGTCCCACTCTGATGGAATCCAGATGGAACTCGTCACTGTCACTGCGGTGGAGACGGTGGGGCCACATCTGCACTGAATCCTACTCTGCGCCTTCAATGGCTGCGTAATGGCGGATGGCCATTTCCTTGACTAGGATGAGACATTGCCTACTCTGCGTGGCTGCTGTGAGCGTGAAATGGGATCATGTGCGGAACAGCCACGCATGGTCCGTGAAATGGGATCATGTGCAGAACAGCCACGCATGGTCCTTGGTGTGTGACAGATATTGGGTCCCTCTGTGGTCCCAGGCAGACATTGCCCGGGGTGGGGGCCGAATGCATGGTCAAGTTGAGGGGCCTGGGACTGTTTCACGGGTCTAGAAAAAGAAAGCAGAAACGCTGGAAGCAGGACTTTATTGTCCGACATGGGGCTGCCTCTGAGCCTGGGCTGTGTTGGCTGGACGTGAGCCATAATGCAGGTGTCCCCCTCCCAAGCCCTGCTCAGTCCACTCACAGCCCGATGGCCAAGGGAGGACATGGCTGCCCGCCACGGCAGTATCTTCAGAGGTGAGGCGGTTGTCCCTACGCTCTATGCTTCTTATACAAATTAGATATAGGTGAAGCCACCCATTAAGCAACCCAGCCTTTCTGGGACTATTTGGGCTGCCTCCGGGTCCACTAAATGCGGTTCATTTTCCCCAAGCCCCCTCCGAGTTCAAGGAGGCTCCTTCCTTTCCTCCTCCCACTTGCTTCTCCCAGGCTCCCTGACTCCTGCGCTCTGGGATCTGCACCCCACCATGGGGTGAGGAAGCTGAACTGCATGGTGAGGCAGCTGCCCTGCATGCAGCCACATCATGGGCTGGAGATGCCACTGTCCGCTTGGTTTAATGATCAATGAGCTCCCTGCCAGGAAACCCTTTCTGACCTGGTTTGCCCCTCAGTCCCTCGGGCTCATACCTAGTGCCTGCGGCAGGACAGCCATGGCCGCCAACTCCACCAGCGACCTCCACACTCCCGGGACGCAGCTGAGCGTGGCTGACATCATCGTCATCACTGTGTATTTTGCTCTGAATGTGGCCGTGGGCATATGGGTAAGGGGACCTGTGGTGGTGTTGGCCAAGTGTTCCAACTCCTGTCCCTTTTCTCCTCTTGCAGTCCTCTTGTCGGGCCAGTAGGAACACGGTGAATGGCTACTTCCTGGCAGGCCGGGACATGACGTGGTGGCCGGTGAGTGCACCCTGACTTCTCACACACCCCCAGCTGCTGATGCGTTTCCCTTTCTCTCCTCCAGATTGGAGCCTCCCTCTTCGCCAGCAGCGAGGGCTCTGGCCTCTTCATTGGACTGGCGGGCTCAGGCGCGGCAGGAGGTCTGGCCGTGGCAGGCTTCGAGTGGAATGTGAGTCCTGGAGGACTGGCGGCCTGTGGGAGCCTGCAGTCCTCACCTGTCTCTGTCCCCATAGGCCACGTACGTGCTGCTGGCACTGGCATGGGTGTTCGTGCCCATCTACATCTCCTCAGAGGTGAGTCTACTCATGGGGCCTCCAGCTGGGGGGATGCTTAGCCCCTACCCATGTGCCTTCCCAGATCGTCACCTTACCTGAGTACATTCAGAAGCGCTACGGGGGCCAGCGGATCCGCATGTACCTGTCTGTCCTGTCCCTGCTACTGTCTGTCTTCACCAAGATATCGGTGAGCTGCCCCCGGCTCCCTGCTGGCATAGCACAGTCCCACACAAGGCTCTCTCCCTCCGCAGCTGGACCTGTACGCGGGGGCTCTGTTTGTGCACATCTGCCTGGGCTGGAACTTCTACCTCTCCACCATCCTCACGCTCGGCATCACAGCCCTGTACACCATCGCAGGTATGGTGCCTGCAGCAGGGAGGTCCACCCAGGCCCCCTCCAGCAACCTTGCTTCCACTGGCAGGGGGCCTGGCTGCTGTAATCTACACGGACGCCCTGCAGACGCTCATCATGGTGGTGGGGGCTGTCATCCTGACAATCAAAGGTGAGGACAGAGTCTGTGGCCATGGCGGGGCTAAACTGTCCCTGTTCCACCCTGACCCCTCCAGCTTTTGACCAGATCGGTGGTTACGGGCAGCTGGAGGCAGCCTACGCCCAGGCCATTCCCTCCAGGACCATTGCCAACACCACCTGCCACCTGCCACGTACAGACGCCATGCACATGTTTCGAGACCCCCACACAGGGGACCTGCCGTGGACCGGGATGACCTTTGGCCTGACCATCATGGCCACCTGGTACTGGTGCACCGACCAGGTGAGTGCCAACGTCTCCCGCCCATCCCACCTTGGACTCACCCCGTCTCGCACTCCACCCCCAGGTCATCGTGCAGCGATCACTGTCAGCCCGGGACCTGAACCATGCCAAGGCGGGCTCCATCCTGGCCAGCTACCTCAAGATGCTCCCCATGGGCCTGATCATCATGCCGGGCATGATCAGCCGCGCATTGTTCCCAGGTAGGACGGGCTCCGGGCACTGAACCCAGGCTTCCTGCCCCCAGCCCTATCTTGCCCACCCCAGGTGCTCATGTCTATGAGGAGAGACACCAAGTGTCCGTCTCTCGAACAGATGATGTGGGCTGCGTGGTGCCGTCCGAGTGCCTGCGGGCCTGCGGGGCCGAGGTCGGCTGCTCCAACATCGCCTACCCCAAGCTGGTCATGGAACTGATGCCCATCGGTGAGGCTGTGTGGGTGGGGGTCTGGGTGGAGGACAGGGTCACACATCCCCCGTCCCACCCCAGGTCTGCGGGGGCTGATGATCGCAGTGATGCTGGCGGCGCTCATGTCGTCGCTGACCTCCATCTTCAACAGCAGCAGCACCCTCTTCACTATGGACATCTGGAGGCGGCTGCGTCCCCGCTCCGGCGAGCGGGAGCTCCTGCTGGTGGGACGGTACGGGGGTGGGGGCCAGTACGGGGGTGGGGCTGGCCAGCTCAACTTCCCGTCCCTCTTACAGCACTGGGATACCCTCAACACCCCCAGCCCCTCAAAGCCGTCTCAGCTTCCTCCTGCCCGAAACACCACCATTGGAGCGGTATCTCCTAGGCCTCGTGGTCATGGATCTCTGGTAGGGTGAATGGCCTGACAACAGTCTCTGTCACGACCGCTGCCTGCCTTCCACTCGCCTGCAGGCTGGTCATAGTGGCACTCATCGGCGTGAGTGTGGCCTGGATCCCCGTCCTGCAGGACTCCAACAGCGGGCAACTCTTCATCTACATGCAGTCAGTGACCAGCTCCCTGGCCCCACCAGTGACTGCAGTCTTTGTCCTGGGCGTCTTCTGGCGACGTGCCAACGAGCAGGTGGGCGTCGGCGGTCTGCTCTCCCTGGGGACAGCCCCACATGCCCTGCCTCCCTCCTCCCCAGGGGGCCTTCTGGGGCCTGATAGCAGGGCTGGTGGTGGGGGCCACGAGGCTGGTCCTGGAATTCCTGAACCCAGCCCCACCGTGCGGAGAGCCAGACACGCGGCCAGCCGTCCTGGGGAGCATCCACTACCTGCACTTCGCTGTCGCCCTCTTTGCACTCAGTGGTGCTGTTGTGGTGGCTGGAAGCCTGCTGACCCCACCCCCACAGAGTGTCCAGGTGAGCCAGCCCTGACCCCTGACCCTGACCCCCCCCCAACCCTATCCTCACTCATTTCTTACAGATTGAGAACCTTACCTGGTGGACCCTGGCTCAGGATGTGCCCTTGGGAACTAAAGCAGGTAAGTGGATGACCCTAGGCACTCCTCCACCTATCTGTCCCTCTCCTTCTGCAACCCCCTCCAGGTGATGGCCAAACACCCCAGAAACACGCCTTCTGGGCCCGTGTCTGTGGCTTCAATGCCATCCTCCTCATGTGTGTCAACATATTCTTTTATGCCTACTTCGCCTGACACTGCCATCCTGGACAGAAAGGCAGGAGCTCTGAGTCCTCAGGTCCACCCATTTCCCTCATGGGGATCCCGAGGCCCCAAGAGGGGCAGATTCCCCTCACAGCTGCACAGCAGCTCGGTGCCCAAGAACTGGCCAAGCCAGCAAAGCGGGAGCCCTGAAAAATTAGGGGGGAAATGGGAGAAAATAATGTGACATTTCAAAAACAGCACCAAAGCAGTCAGCATTGGAAGGAAAATTAGATTTCTGACGGACATCCTGATGTTGGTTTTACTGTTTTCGTTTTGAATACACAGGCTGGGTCAGGAGCAGTGAGATTTGCCAGCACTCAGGGTTCTAAGGGTCTTGGGCCAGCTCTGGATGGAGGAAGAGCCCCACATGCCCAGAGCAAGGCCCCCCATTAAGGGACTGCAGCCACCTCCAAGGGCTCCTCCCTCCACCCACCGGCTCCCAAATGCCAGAGGGAGCCTCTTCGCCCTCCCTCCCTGCCCACCATCCCTCAACCATCAGCCTGGCGTTCAAAGCCTTTCCAAGTCCCACCTCACTTTTCCCTCTCCCAAAGGTGCCCAGGCTCTGGGCAGGCCCTGCTCATATCCCTGATCATGGCACATTCTCTGGAGGACCCTCCTGTTCTCGGGTAGGGGCCGTGCCCCACCTAGGTAGCCGTCCCATGTGGGATCCTGTAGGATCTCTAAAACCTAGCTCTGGCCCCAACTTTCTGTCTGCCCTGGAGGTTTCTCAGCCTCCTGAGAGCTCTGCTGGGCCCCGGTCTGGGCAGAACCTGGGCCTAAACAAACAAGAGCCAGGGCAGCCAGGGTCTCTGCGTGGCTGGGCCCAGGGCTTGCCCTCAGAGCTCACCTGTCCAACAGAAGAGGAGTGTGCCTCCACCTTCCCTACTGCCCGCCCCTTTTTCAGGGTCTTAGGGCCTCTAGCCCTGTGGTGGGGTGCTGGGTGCCCCAGGTGGAGCTGAAGTCATGGGGCTGTTGAGGAGTTGGTGTCCACCTGGAGTCTGTCCAGTGAGTTTAGGTCAACAGGTGTGCAGTCTGTCCTTCGAGGCTGAGCCACCTCCCAACAGCCTGAACAACTCCAGGGGCCTTTTGAGGGAGGGGCAGGCAGGCCCAGTGGGTGGTCAGCCCAAGGTGAACCCACCCACCATGGCCAGGGTTCCTTAGGTTGAGCCTCCAGTGGGTGAAACCTGGGAGTCCTCAACCTTCCTGGCAGATGGGGCCATTGACAAGAGGAGGTGGGCGGGGCCTCCACAGACTCCGCCCTGTGGTGTCACACAGCTGGCAGCCAATGGAAAGCAACCAGCCAGGAAGCCCCGGAGCTACCCTTGCTGGGTACCCTTGCTGGGGGACCTGGGCCATCCCAGTTTGTGCAGAGCGGCCGGAGGCAGTTAGGAGCCCACGTTCAGTCCAAGGCCGTCCACTGAGCCCCGTGTGACTCTGACAGAGCTGGGGGTGTCCATGTCCTCTCTGGACCTCAGTTCCTGTAAAAAGGCCCGTTGGCCAGATCGGCCGCCGGGCTGCTCACAGGTGCACGGGCTGCACGTAACTCCGTGGGAAGAAGCCAACGCGCCCGCAGGACCGGCCCCGCCACCAGTGGGGGTCTGGGCGCTCCAGGACCTCAATGATGTCGCCACGGCGGAAGCTGAGCTGCGAGGGGTCCTGGGCTGAGAAGTCAAACTGGGCCTGGGCAAAGCAGGCCCCAGGTGACTGCAAGAAGAGGAGGTGGTTAGTAGGGTGCCTTCAGAAGCCCTGCAACCCACCCTCCCTCAGAGGCACCCAAGAGAAGTGATTTGCCACAGGTGAGGAGGGGTCTCGGGCAGCACCGGAGTTGAACTTTAAGTCCAGATCAATGGTAGTGCCACCACTGGGCCTCCTGCTGCCCACACCCCTGCCTGTCTGCTGTGCAGATGCTGCATCTACATAGAACACGGCTTTCCCAGCCGCCCAGCTGGGACAATAGGGCTGGTGGGTCAGGGGACCTGAGTCCTGGTCCTTAGGGTGGGATTTTGGTTAGGTCCCTGCTTCTCTTGGGATCTTATTTACCCGACTCTGCAGCAGCCATGGTAGCTTTTGACTCCAGGCCACAAAGCCATGAGAATGGGCCTTATAAACTGTAAAGTGACGTGCAGCTAAGAGTCGTGTTTATTGCTCTTGCCCTTG